TCCCAGTTACTCGGGAGGCTGAGGCAGGAGAATGGCGTGAACCCAGGAGGTGGAGCTTGCAGTGAGCCGAGATAACGCCACTGCACTCCAGCCTGGGCAACAGAGCGAGACTCCAACTCAAAAGAAAAACAAACAAGTACTGACTCTGTCATGCTCTTTGGGGGCCTGCGCTGCTCTACCATCTCATGTCACAGTCAGGGAGCTCTGGCTGAGCATCAGCCAGGATGTGACCTGGAAACCTGGCTTGGCTCTTAGGTTGATAGTGTTATTCCTTTCAATGGACTCACTCATCACAACTCAAGAACTGCAGAGTAGGCAGCACGGAGCCAGTCAGAGAATCCTTGCCTCCTTAACAGCCAAAGCCTTTGGACACAAAGTTATAAACATACTTTAAAGTCTATTTCCAGCCCCAAAATTCCACTGTGCTGGGGGTGGGAGCATTTTTATAACAGGCGGCTTGTGGCAACCCCAGAGCTGGTGCTTTTGGACAAACCTCCACTCCCTACCTAAAAGGGCTGCTCCCTGGTGTGCTGTAATTGGGGCCTTGAGCCTGATCCAGCTTTGAGGGTCACGGAAGGGGCGTCCCCCAGGCCAGGGGTTCTCCAGCCCGAGTATTAGAATTTTGGTTGGAATCGGACAGAATATCAGGCCTCCACCAGGGGGCGCCATGGCTCCAGCGAGGCCCAGGTGGTTTCAGGGCTCCGAGAGACAACCTGGGCAAGGGGATCACCAGGGTCGCGGGTTGTGGGAGCTCCTGGGAGAGGCCCCCCGGGACAGGTGGACTCTGCAACCATTCAGGGAGGAGGGGGCTGGGGCTCCGTGGGATTTGGGGTAGCACAAAGATCTGAGAGGGAACCTATGGCCCAGATGAAGTCTTAGGATGCCCAGGTCAGGGGCACTGCAGCCTCGAGTGGTCGCTCAGGGGGCCCTGGCCCGACCCAGTTTCAAGCGGCTCAGGTAGAGAAGGGCACTATCAAGGCTTCCGGGCTACGGGGGCGTGGTCTGATGCGGGGGCGTGGCCTCCGCTGGGCAGGGCGACGCGGAACCGAGGCGGCGGCGGCGGCTGCGGCGGCAGGAAATCGGGGCTCGGCCCCGCCGGCGCGCGACCCCATCCCCATCCCGGTCCCTGCAGAGCGATCCCCGGGCCCAGATATGGACGCAGCAGAGCCGGGTAGGGGGTCGGGGATCCGGGAGGGGCCTCCCGTTAGCCCATGTATTACACTCCCCTCCCCTAGGACTCCCCCCAGGTCCTGAGGGCAGGAAGAGGTACAGTGACATCTTCCGGAGCCTGGACAACCTCGAAATCTCACTGGGGAACGTGTGAGTCTGAGCCTGGATCACCCCCAAATCCTAGGTGGCATCCTGACACACCTTTATCCCCCAGGACCCTTGAGATGCTGGCTGGAGACCCTCTACTCTCAGAAGACCCAGAACCTGACAAGACCCCTACAGCCACTGTTGTGAGTGGGGAGTAGGGGAACAGGGAGGAAGATTGCTTCTGAATACTGTCTCCCTCCCGCACAGACCAACGAAGCCAGCTGTTGGAGCGGCCCCTCCCCAGAGGGTCCTGTACCCCTCACAGGTAGGGGGGTCTGGAGGCCAGGACAGTGGGGAGCAAAGGTCAGAGGTCCATCCATCTTCCCCAGGGGAGGAACTGGACTTGCGGCTCATTCGGACAAAGGGGGGTGTGGACGCAGCCCTGGAATATGCCAAGACCTGGAGCCGCTATGCCAAGGAACTGCTTGCCTGGACTGAAAAGAGAGCCAGCTATGGTGAGGACCTCTTCCGCCCAGCCCCAGTTACCTAGACCCAGAGCCCGGCTCTCTCTTCCCCCAGAGCTGGAGTTTGCTAAGAGCACCATGAAGATCGCTGAAGCTGGCAAGGTGTCCATTCAACAGCAGGTAGTCATGACCAGACCCCCCCGGAGAGCCCAAGTATCCTCCTACACCACTCTGTCTTCCCCAGAGCCACATGCCTCTGCAGTACATCTACACCCTGTTTCTGGAGCACGATCTCAGCCTGGGAACCCTGGCCATGGAGACAGTGGCCCAGCAGAAAAGAGACTACTACCAGGTGAGGGGGGCAGGGTGGAATGTTACAGAGGTGCGTCTCCATCCCCATCCCCAACCCTTGCCAGCCCCTCGCCGCCAAACGGACTGAGATTGAGAAGTGGCGGAAGGAGTTCAAGGAGCAGTGGATGAAGGAGCAGAAGCGGATGGTGAGGCTTGGAATTGGTGGAAGGGTAGGGTGGCCGGGACGCTGACCTTCTCATCATCCCCCAGAATGAGGCGGTGCAGGCACTGCGGCGCGCCCAGCTGCAGTATGTGCAACGCAGCGAGGACCTGCGGGCACGCTCCCAGGGGTCCCCTGAGGACTCGGCCCCCCAGGCCTCGCCGGGACCTAGCAAGCAGCAGGAGCGGCGGCGGCGCTCGCGAGAGGAGGCCCAGGCCAAGGTGGGCACCCGGCCCCGAGCCCCTGTAGCGCTCCCACCCCGCTCCTGGCCTCCCGTTTCCCCAGGCGCAGGAGGCCGAGGCGCTGTACCAGGCCTGTGTCCGCGAGGCCAACGCGCGGCAGCAGGACCTGGAGATCGCCAAGCAGCGAATCGTGTCGCACGTGCGCAAGCTGGTGTTTCAGGGGGATGAAGTGCTGAGGCGGGTGAGGCCCATCCCCAAGGCCATCCTCCCCTCCCCCTCCCCAACCTGCTGTCTCCACCCGGCAGGTGACGCTGAGTCTCTTCGGGCTGCGGGGGGCGCAGGCAGAGCGTGGCCCCCGCGCCTTCGCCGCCCTGGCCGAGTGCTGTGCGCCCTTTGAGCCGGGCCAGCGCTACCAGGAGTTTGTACGGGCGCTGCGGCCCGAGGCCCCGCCGCCCCCGCCGCCCGCCTTCTCCTTCCAGGAGTTCCTTCCCTCCTTGAACAGGTGGGTCACTGGAGCAGGGAGTCGGGAACGAGGGATTCAAACCTTCAAACTTCTGTCTTCTCAGCTCCCCTCTGGACATCAGAAAGAAGCTCTCTGGGCCTCTTCCTCCAAGGCTGGATGAGAATTCAGCTGAGCCAGGCCCTTGGGAGGATCCGGGCACAGGCTGGCGCTGGCAAGGTGAGTGCAATGAGGGCCAGGTGGGAGTGGTGGGGGACCATCCTTATTGACCTGTGCCACCTAGGGACTCCAGGCCCCACTCCGGGCAGCGATGTGGACAGCGTGGGTGGCGGCAGCGAGTCTCGGTCCCTGGACTCACCCACTTCCAGCCCAGGTAGGGATAGGACCTGGTCCTGACCCACACTCCCAGGAATCTCCCATGATTCCTCTGACCCCAGGCGCTGGCACGAGGCAGCTGGTGAAGGCTTCGTCCACAGGCACTGAGTCCTCAGATGACTTTGAGGAGCGAGACCCTGGTGAGGCTGAAGCAGGGTAGGTCAGGATGGGACACCAGGCACTCCTGACCCTGTCTCCCTGCAGACCTGGGAGACGGGCTGGAGAATGGGCTGGGCAGCCCCTTCGGGAAGTGGACACTGTCCAGCGCGGCTCAGACCCACCAGCTGCGGCGACTGCGGGGCCCAGCCAAGTGCCGCGAGTGCGAAGCCTTCATGGTCAGCGGGACGGAGTGTGAGGAGGTGTGGCCTGGGTTAATGACCAAATGACCTTTTGACCTCCCTGTCCCTGTGACCTTCCCCACAGTGCTTTCTGACCTGCCACAAGCGCTGCCTGGAGACTCTCCTGATCCTCTGTGGACACAGGCGGCTCCCAGCCCGGACACCCCTTTTTGGGGTTGACTTCCTGCAGCTACCCAGGGACTTCCCGGAGGAGGTACCCTTTGTGGTCACGAAGTGCACGGCTGAGATAGAACACCGTGCCCTGGATGTGCAGGTGCTGCCCTGACCCTTCATCATCCCCAGAAGCCAGGTGTCTGTTTTTCACCCTCACCCTGCAGGGCATTTACCGGGTCAGCGGGTCCCGGGTCCGTGTGGAGCGGCTGTGCCAGGCTTTCGAGAATGGCCGAGCGTTGGTGGAGCTGTCGGGGAACTCGCCTCATGACGTCTCGAGTGTCCTCAAGCGATTTCTTCAGGAGGTTGGTGCTCAGGACACTGAGGGGGACGCGGGCACTCGTGTTGCGCCCTCCGTTCCACCCCCAGCTCACCGAGCCCGTGATCCCCTTCCACCTCTACGACGCCTTCATCTCTCTGGCTAAGACCTTGCATGCAGACCCTGGGGACGACCCTGGGACCCCCAGCCCCAGCCCTGAGGTTATCCGCTCGCTGAAGACCCTCTTGGTACAGCTGCCTGACTCTAACTACAACACCCTGCGGCACCTGGTGGCCCATCTGTTCAGGTGTGCATGGGTCCCTGAGCCTTGAAACGCGATACCCTGACCTTTCTCTTCACACCATCCCCAGGGTGGCTGCACGATTTATGGAAAACAAGATGTCTGCCAACAACCTGGGCATTGTGTTTGGGCCGACACTGCTGCGGCCGCCGGACGGCCCGCGGGCAGCCAGCGCCATCCCTGTCACCTGCCTGCTGGACTCTGGGCATCAGGCCCAGCTTGTGGAGTTCCTCATCGTGCACTACGAGCAGATCTTTGGGATGGATGAGCTCCCCCAGGCCACTGAGCCCCCGCCCCAAGACTCCAGCCCAGCCCCTGGGCCCCTCACAACCAGCTCCCAACCGCCACCCCCGCACCTTGACCCAGACTCCCAGCCCCCAGTCCTAGCCTCAGACCCCGGCCCAGACCCCCAGCACCACAGTACCCTGGAGCAGCATCCCACGGCCACACCTACCGAGGTAAGAACCCACTGGGCCCACAGCTATGGAGATTTTTAGACGGAGTTTCATTCTTGTTGCCCAGGTTGGAGTGCGATGGCGTGATCTCTGTTCACCGTAACCTCCACCTCCTGGATTCAAGCGATTCTCCTGCCTCAGCCTCCAGAGTAGTTGGGATTACAGGCATGCACCACCACACCCAGCTAATTTTTTTTGTATTTTTAGTAGAGTAGGGGTTTCTCCATGTTGGTCAGGCTGGTCTCAAACTCCTGACCTCAGGCGATCCGCCCTCCTCAGCCTCCCAAAGTGCTGGGATTACAGGCATGAGCCACTGCACCCGGCCTAGAATCTTTTTTTTTTTTTTGAGATGGAGTCTCGCTCTGTCACCCAGGCTAGAGTGCAGTGGTGCCATCTTGGCTCACTGCAAGCTCTGCCTCCCAGGTTCACGTCATTCTCCTGCCTCAGCCTCCCAAGTAGCTGGGACTACAGGCACCCGCCACCACACCCGGCTAATTTTTTTGTATTTTTAGTAGAGACGGGGTTTCACCGTGTTAGCCAGGATGGTCTCGATCTCCTGACCTTGTGATCCACCCGCCTCGGCCTCCCAAAGTGCTGGGATTACAGGCTGGAGCCACTGCACCCGGCCGCCTGGCGTAGAATCTTTAACAAAGGTCACCAGTCTGGATCCAGAGCTCAGCTGTGAACCAGGAAGATAGCAGCACCCGCTGCTCCGGATTGCTAGAACAGTCCATGCCCAAGGCCTGTGCTGCTGGTATCTTGCTGCATCTGCCATTCCTGAGAGCAAGGATCTCTCCTGCAGCAGCCCAGAGCTGGGAAGCGGCTGCTGGTGAACTGTGGGTCTCTGAGAGCTGGAATGCCTCATAAAGTGCTCGGGACAGTGTCTGATGTGTAGACACTGCCAACCATTTAGCTAAGGATGGAACAGTAAAGTTGGTAAGGTTGCAGAGAGCAGCCCAGGATAGTAGTTCAGAGGCACCACCTGGTCCTAATGTGGAGAGGGCTGAGCCACTCCCTGGGCTGGCCATTTGCTAAACAAGGATTTTCCCACCCTCATGGAGCCCACGGTCCAGACTCAATGAATGACACTGCTCTATGCTGGAAGGGCAAGCAGTACACTTATTATTATTTTTGAGACGGAGTCTCATTCTGTCACCCAGACTGGAGTGCAGGGGCATGATCTGAGCTCACTGCAATCTCCACCTCCCAGGTCCAAGCGATTCTCCTGCCTCAGCCTCCCTAGTAGCTGGGATTACAGGCATGCACCACCACGCCCGGCTAAATTTTGTATTTCTAGTAGAGACGGAGTTTCACCATGTTGGCCAGGCTGGTCCCGAACTCCTGACCTCAGATAATCCACCAACCTCAGCCTCCCAAAGTGCTGGGATTACAGGCATGCACCACCATGCCTGGCCAAGCAGTACACTTATAAGGGCATCGTCTATCCCCAAACACCAAAACTGCAAAGGATGACAGGTGCACAGTCAGTGGTGGTCCATGCCCTGTGCATAGGAGGAGTTCAATGGTAGTCCACACCCAGTGCAGAGTAGGTGCAAAGTCAGGGGTGGCTGGCAGAGCCACCTGGGCCCACTCCTCTTTGGTCTCACTTCCTACCACCTTTCCCTCATTCATTACAGGGTGGGGCTGCGTCCTAACATACCAGGCATGCTCCTACCTCAGGGCCTTTGCACTGGCTATTCCTTTTGCATGTCCAGGAACAAGCCCTTGGCTCTCCAGGAATCTCAAAGAACTGGGATTTTAGTGTTGGGGTCTCATTCTTGGGTTTCTCCCTGCAGATTCCAACTCCACAGAGTGACCAGAGAGAGGACGTGGCTGAAGACACCAAAGATGGGGGAGGGGAAGGTGAGTATGTTAGAGAGAGGCTCAGGAGTTCT